GTTTTTGACCAATAAAGGTTCAGAGATTTTTAAGTAAAAAAATAAAGCCAAGTCTTATTTTCTCCCTTTATAATTTTAGTGGATGAATGTAATTCAATAACTGGTTCTTTTACATGAAACATTCCTCAGTTAACATATTAGGGATCATGCATATTTACTCTTGTGAAATTCATTGCTAATAATACAGTTTTTCCAGGAGTACCATCCTTAAAAAAGCACATGCAAACCTTTACTGTTATTATTTTAACTAAATGAGAGTTCTAACAGGAAAACATATACTTGCTTATATGAAGAATAATAGATGAAGTTACAGGAATGTAACTGCCTACTTTAATACAAAACAAAACATATTAGCTGACTTTATGTTTGGGATTTTAAAACCCAGCCTCATAGCTTTTCTTTAATGACTAATTTTTGTTGTTTATGTTTAATGACTAATTTTTGTTGTTTAATGACTAATTTTTTGTGATTGATTGAAAGTTTGTATCAGAGCTAAGAACTTATTTAAATGTACAGATTTGGGAACTGTTAAGTTACGGCTGGTACTTTGTGTCTAGTCTGGAGTCATAGTCAAGGCAGAGAATCAACAGACAATTACACATATGGTTCAGATAGAATATTCAGCTTAATTAGTAGTTTATTATATTATTGAGTTTATCGTATGCTAAGTGCACTAGAAAAGAGATTAAAAGCAATCTCTCAGAGTTTTCCATTCTCGGAAGAGACCAGAAAGGGCGTCTTCCCAGCCCTTTCAAATCAGTATATTAAATAACAGTCAAGACTAAGAAAATCTAAAAAACAATTGCTATTAGTTTTTTTTTAGTTGAGCAAGATTCACCAGTTTATAATAGATATTAAAATTAATAAAATTAGTGTTCTCTTCTATTTACTGTTAAATAGTTTACTATTATTCTTTAGCTACCTTCCAAACTTTTCAATACCGTTTTAAACCTGAGAGAGTATTTTGGCAGATTCCTAACCATTTTCTACAAGCAAACCCTCTTTTTTTTTTTTTTTTTTTTTGCCCTCCAGTCTTTCCTCTAAGAAGTTAATCACTCTTATTAAACATACATTTTCTTCCTATCTGAAGGTATGGGGAGCTGATGCAGGCCAGCAGGACTTTGGAAATATGACATGCCTTGTTTATGTTACTAATCTGTTCTGGTTGGAGAAAAAAAGTGTGTACCAATACACTATCTTAACTGAAGCATGTTTAAGCTATTGCTGGAATTTTAAGTCTCTGGGGGACTTGAGAGGAGGGGCTTCCTGTATATTTTTTCATTAATCCTAGTTCAGCTTTTTTAGATTGATATTAAATAAAAATGTTTAGCTTATTATGGGATAAAAAATAGATAATTTAGCAACTATTCTTTATTATTATTAAAATAAATAGTTTGCTACTTATCTATCTCCATAAGAGAAAAACGAAGAACTTGGGAGATGATAATTTTTATACTGATGGCAAAAATTTCCCATGGTTTTAGGACTTTGAAGCATTTTAGTTCAGGCTGAAGTTCATTGGTCAGTCATTCCTAATCGGAAGAAATAATGCTTGACAGTATCACTTGATTGTAATAATAAGCAAGATATTACTTATGATCTAAAATAATGTTACCTTTTCATATAGGACATCTCCTTTTCTTTAAAGTACATAATATTTAATTACATTAATATTTTATTAATAGCCATTACATGTGGTGAATGTGATCCTTAGAGAGGGAACATTTCATCAACTTTAGGACTTTAAATAATTTTGGACTTTTTTAGAGGGAGGAATGTGGTTCTGATCAGTAAAACAATTGCACCTATAAAGCTACAGTCTTGGAAGGATGGTACTTGAAAAGTGGTTGTGTTATCAAAGAATAATTGAAAGGCAACTGTGAGCAATCCTCCTAAAAACAGTGGAATTAACAGGCAGACAAATGCCTGAAGCCTTTACAGTTCCTCTGTAGGTCTGGTAAGAGTCTTTGGTGCTGTCAACCTTTTTTGTGCATTGCTCCTGGTGGGCTTTGTAAGTTTCAGCATTTGTACAGAATTCTTCTATTCGTAGTCCTCTGTGTGACAAACCATGGAACAGATTTCTTGTTCTTTACATGAATAATGCAAGAAAAATTTTATGACTTCTTATCCCTTGCTTTTGCCCTAGTAAAAATATTTATGTTTAATTGTAGTTATAAGGATCCTATATAAAATTTAGGTGTAAATAACCTTTTACGTGGATAAAGGAATTTGTCCTATTAAATCAAGGATTTTGCTTCCCCTTCATTAGTTCTGTAGTCTCTCTCTGACTTCAGAAAGACTTAAGTCAAGAAGATACCAGGATGGGGACTTACAAAGAGCTGCATTTAAGGCGTTGTCACAGGTAGAAAAAGTGACCTGCATTTAACTGTGAGTGCGTAAAAGATGTGAGAGCTTTTTTTGTCTCAATAAAGTTTTCTCCTAATTTTCTTAGGCTCTATGTGCATCCAGATTCTCCTTTTACCGGTGAGCAACTACTCAAACAGATGGTGTCTTTTGAAAAGGTGAAACTCACCAACAATGAACTGGATCAACATGGCCATGTAAGTACCATGCCTTGGACTGTGCAGGTTCCAAAATTCAGTACTTCCCATCTTTTTGTTGTAGATAATTTTGAACTCAATGCATAAGTACCAGCCAAGGGTGCACATCATTAAGAAGAAAGACCACACAGCCTCATTGCTCAACCTGAAGTCTGAAGAATTTAGAACTTTCATCTTTCCAGAAACAGTTTTTACGGCAGTCACTGCCTACCAGAATCAACTGGTGAGTGTACAGTTCACAATTTAGTTCCTGCAATGATACTGTTTTGTACCCATTCTTTCTCCAGATAACGAAGCTGAAAATAGATAGCAATCCTTTTGCCAAAGGATTCCGGGATTCCTCCAGGCTCACTGACATTGAGAGGTAATGAGAATTTTCTGTTTACTTTCTTGTTCTACTTAACCTGTGATATGTCACTCTAACCTAGGGAAAGTGTGGAGAGCCTGATTCAAAAGCATTCCTATGCACGCTCACCCATCCGTACCTACGGAGGAGAAGAAGATGTCTTGGGGGATGAGAGTCAGACAACCCCAAATCGAGGTAAGGTAGTTTCCAAGGCCATGGAATTGCTGGTTTCCAGTCTAATGAGTGTTTTTCCTTACAGGGTCAGCCTTTACAACATCTGATAATTTGTCTCTCAGCTCCTGGGTATCATCTTCTTCCAGTTTTCCTGGGTTTCAGCACCCACAGTCCCTGACTGCTCTTGGCACCAGCACAGCATCCATAGCAACACCCATTCCTCACCCCATCCAGGGTTCTCTGCCACCATATAGCCGACTGGGAATGCCTCTGACACCATCGGCCATTGCCAGCTCCATGCAAGGGAGTGGCCCCACATTCCCTTCATTCCACATGCCGCGATACCATCACTATTTTCAGCAGGGGCCCTATGCTGCCATTCAAGGACTACGCCATTCCTCTGCTGTGATGACGCCATTTGTATGACTCTTCTAAAAATGGGAGAATCCAGATCCAGA